TTTCTTACCTCTGTATCCCTGTACATGCTGTCTCTCTACCCAGAATACCATGAGGTTCCTTTTCCCTTTAATCTTTTTCTTGTGACAGTCTCCTTTGTCCTTCAGGAGAGGTCAGCTCTATCTCAAGCAACCTTCTGCCTTCTCACCTCCCCTTGTCTCCTCACCTTCCCCATTATGGCCTGGATGCCTCTTGCTTGTGTTTCCACAGTCCACTTTAATTACCTCTATCTCTGCCCTTGCTGTATAGAATGGTAATTTCTCATCCATTTATCTGCATATTTCCTCCATCTGACAAAAAAATGCCCTCACGTGCTTGCTCATTCACACACACACACACACACACACACACGAATTATTTCAAAGCCTGATCCGATCCATATTGGGTGTCTGATAAAGTGGTGGTATGTAGAACCTGTATGTGTATACATATGTCTGTGTCAATGATGTGGGTTCTTTCTGAAACACCTGAGGTAGGTAAGAGGTAGCCTTACTTGTTTTTCCAGATCTTGCTAGAATAGTAGATTTTTAGGGTTTGCTTTGGATTATGGAACAATGTATGTTGCCTTGACCATTAGGGAGGCTTCTGGGTAATTTCCATAGAGATTCTGGTTGGCCTCTTTACTGTTGTCTGAAAAAACTAGACCAAACATTCGGGGCTGGGGGTAGGATTCTTATTCTCTCCAAAGAACTGATATGAATATGTGTGTGGGGGGCTAGATAGGTTCATGCTCGCTCACCTCAGCATTGAGGGGTGTGAAGGTTATATGTTTGTGGTGGTAGGGGTGCTAAAAACCCTTGTATTATTGCAGGATAGGTTAAATAGTTTTTACTAGTCTCAGTAAATTGTTAGCTGAGCTTGTGGTTTGGAGGGAAAGATGTGGCTTTATCAACTCGAAAAAACAAAGCCAGCTTTTAGAGAAGTTACCTCAAGCTACATAGGGACCAAAACTAATAAGCTGGATGCCATGTGGTCTCTTATCTTATCCTTGCCACCAAGAGACTCTTCCAAAACAATCATAGATCCATACAGCCCAAGAGCATTCTTTGGGCTCTCTGAACCTCTGCTTCCAGGAAGGCGGTCATACAAAAATGAAGGCTGTGAGCTAATGGCTGTAAACAAATACACTTGCAGCAGGTTATGAGGCCACCTTTCAACCTTCAGCACATCCACTGGAGGTAGGTATTTTTGAGACTACTCTCAAAAAATTTTTTCTTAAGGCCTACGTGATAAACCTTGTTCCCTAATGGGGATGAGAATTGGATTAGGCTGTAAGATTAGCCTAGGGGAACAGCAGGCTGGGTGGGGGGTTGGGGACATCCTGCTTAGGGGTAGCCAGCCAAAGTCCCCCATACAAGCCCAACCAAGGATCATGCCACATTGAAGGTCTGCACAGTAGTGAGGCAGTGCTGTGGAATGACATCTGCCTTCCAACTTCTTACGTGAGTAAGGAGGCTCTCCCTGAATATTCAGATGGATGTTCAGCCACATTCTTTGCTATATTTATAGGGTGGGGAGGGAAGACAAGGGGGAGCCAGGGAGTCCGAGCTGTTTAGAGAGGAGAGAAGGAAGTTTCAACAATGGGTAGGTTCAGGCTGTGGTTCCTCCTCACTGCCCCTTCCTCTTTGAGTTTGTCAGGGGACCTTCCTATGGCCTGAGATCATTTTCTTTTTCAAAGTGGCCAAAGCCACTGTAGGCACATTTAAATCAGGGTGCTTTAGCAGAAATACCAATGCTGGCATCTAAAACCCATGTGTAGTGAGACTTGATTGACATTTGGGACCTTTTTAAAACTGTAATTTTATTGTATTTTTGCATTTCCTGGTTTGTTAATCAAGGAAGAACATTGGCATGTCATCTTCCAGTCTCCAAATGTAAGTTAAATTGTCAATTTGTGTTTTTCCAGAAAATTTCTTTTTCCAGAAGTGCTTTGAATCATGATCATCTATCTGTAGGCATGGATCCTCCAATTTAGAAGTTGCTCCTAGTGTTACCTAGTTACCCTTCCTGTTCCATTCTGTGAAACTGGGAGATTTACTGTAGATTATTCAGTCTGGTCAGACAGAAAACTGCAGCTCCCTCCCCAGTCAACCAAAGCCTCCTCTATGGAGGGGAGGTATGGTAATGACATTATCTTTCCTTAGGCAGCCGCGTGTTCTCTGAGAACAGGATGTGGGGAGGGCTGGGCCCCAGTCACAGGGTATGGGGGTGGGCACCGGAAAATGGGCTGGTGGTAAGGCCATGAGGATTAGTGCTTGCCTTCTTGGCTTTGAGAGGCATGAAGAGCTCCTGTATTCTTGATTGTTCACTCATGTGTACACCCCACCCTCGCACATGGCATGTCTGTGTTCTTACCCTAAGAAAGACTGTACCTGAGAAACACCTTGTGTAAGAGCCCCAGCTGTTTGGCTTGCAGAAACTCAGTGAGGTGGAGTGAGTGGGCCCAGGCTGCTCACTGTACCAACCCATGCCTTGTGATTCTTTATGACAGCCTGTGGCTTCAGGCCACTTTTGCTAAGCTTTATTGGGGAGCTGGGCCCCAGTAGATAATGGGCAGCTTTGCTGCTCTTTCTCAGGGCCCCAGTTGTTTCCCTCCCCACAAATGGCTCCTTAGCTGAGGTGATTTGCATGTTCAACTTCCTTTCAGGCCCCATCCTTCTCTTCTCCCTGCCCCCCACTGCTTCTGCTGGGGACCTGTGGTGATGTTCTGCCTGGGGTGGGGAAAAGAGGATGTAGCTAGCTTCCTGTGCAAAAGAGGGTGGGGCGCCGGCCTTCCTGCCTGTCTGCCCACCCACCCAGTGCTTGAGGAATTGCCTGAAGAGTTCAGTTCAGAGTCACCAGAGCCTGAAGGGCTTTCTTCAGAGTAGAGATTGACCTTTGCTCATGCTGGTCTCTCTCCACAGTTTTCTACTGTGGGAATAGCTGGACACTTTTTTCCTGAAATCGCAATGCTGAAAGGACCTTTAGAGGCCAACTAGACCAACCACTTCACATTACAGATGGGGAAACTGAAGCCCAGAAAGTCATATAAGTCCTATAAGGAATCAGTGGCAAAGCTAGGATGAGTAGAATTCTAGAAGGTCAGACCTAGGGCTCTCTCCCTCCCGTCAAGCTGCTAATCCAGTGGGTTACAAACTGTTTGGCTGGGCTACCTGGTGAGCTACAGCCTCCCTTCAACCAGAACAGCTCTACTTTTACGTACTTCATATTTTGAAGTTTTGTGTGATTTTCTGTTTGGGAGATTGAGGAGGCAGGAAGCTGTTAGAAATGTAATAAAGTCAAAACCACTGAGCAAAACCCAGCCATTACAGTTGGGAACACTCAGACCTACAGGGGGAAGTAAATATCCGAAGTTTACTGGGATTGGACTCAGAGACCCAATCTCTGAACCACCATTCATGGCTGGTTGCTCCGAGCTAAAGATGTGGCTCCTTCTACCACAAGGGCTGTTCCCACCCTGTGTTACCAATGCTATTCTCCTTTCCCAAAGACAGCCTCTTTTGTAGCATCCTAAGACAGACCTGAAGTCCAGAGGCTGCTCAATTTCTTGGATGAAACAAATGATAAGCCAGGAGCGGTGGCTCACGCCTGTAATCCCAGCACTTTGGGAGGCCGAGGCGGGTGGATCACGAGGTCGGGAGATCGAGACCATCCTGGCTAACACAGTGAAACACCGTCTCTACTAAAAATAAAAAAAAATAGCTGGGTGTGGTGGTGGGCGCCTGTAGTCCCAGCTACTCGGAAGGCTGAGGCAGGAGAATGGCGTGAACCCAGGAGGCGGAGCTTGCAGTGAGCCGAGATGGTGCCACTGCACTCCAGCCTGGGCAACAGAGCGAGAATCTGTTTCAAAAAAAAAAAAAAAAAAAAAAGACAAATGATAATAGGCAAGCCTTTGGAAGGACCTTTGTGTAGCCTTAAATAAGATAAACTTGGAAAGGTAAAGAACAGAATACTAGTAGTTGGGGAGATCAGGGTTCTAGTTCTATTTCTTTCACACTTGAGCATGTTGCTTTTTACCTTACTGAACCTCCATTTCTCCCTTCTTTAAAATGGTACTTGTCTCGGGCTTGTCTTTTTCTTACAGGGTTTAATTCAGTGAGAGAATGCATATGGGCAAGTATCTTTTAAATTGTAGAGCACTGTGCGCATGGGGCTAGGATTATTGTTGTATACAAGTGAGCCAGAGACCCTGGAAGAATCTGGGTTGGATAATGGCATTGCAGGAGAAAGGAACTAAAATTTATGAAACATCTACTACATGCCAGGTACCAAGCCAGGTGCTTTTCTGTTTGTAAAGGATAAAATGTCAGCCTTGCAACACTCCGGTGAGGTAGGCATTATTACTCCCATTTTACCTGTAGGAAAACTGAGGCTTTAAGAGGTCTAGGGACTTGTAATGTTCCAGAGACTACCTCTAGAGCCCAGGGTTTCTGTCAGGTATTTGTGAAGAGATCTTAAGAATGTCCTATGGTTTCTATTGGGGTTTTCTAGCCCACTCCCTGCCTCACTCCAGCCTCTCTCCTCTGGTGGGGATGAGACTGTCTCTTGTTGGCTTCATGTCTCAGTCCTGAACTCTTTATCCTCAGATTTCCTTGGAGTGCACTGGGCACAATTAGGTGCCCTTGTTTGGCCTTTAGCTGATGGGGAGCCCTTTGGGTCAGCCACCTTTTGGCTGATAGTAAGGATGTCCTGCTACCCTGGGGTGCTGGTAAGGAGAGCCAGGGATTTATAGCTAGCCAGACAGACTTGGCTCTTGGTCAAGGTCATGCAGCTAGAAAATAGCAGTTGGTTCCTTTCTTTGAGACTCAGTTTCCTCATTCATAAAATGGGTTTAATAATGCTTAACTTGCATGTGTCTCTTGTCCAGTGTGCTGGTAAATGTTTAACAATCAACTCTTCGGCAAATCCATGATTTTTACTGTTTGCCAATTCCCATGGTATAAATACTCCCACCATGGCTGATTTCAGGTTACCAATATGCAGTCCTTGATGGAGGAGTTGGGAAGAGATGTGCATGATCAGCTCTAGTGCAAGCTGGTTCTAGTGCACCATTGCTAGTCACACCTATTTTAGACTCCTACCCTCACCCTCCAACATACTCACATCTGTATGCAAATGCAGCATCCTCTCAACCATGCCTCTTCTTTTCCTCAAGTTCCAAGAGCATCAAGGAAAGAGAGAGCTTCATTTAAGGTCTGCTCCTTGCCTGAAAGTTCTTCCAGGAAAGAGTGAATGTGGAGTGTTTAAGACGCAGAGAACTCAAGAGGGCTTTGAGTGGGGCCCTAATTATAGCATTGTGATCATCATGCTTTGGCTGCTGAAGTATCTGAACTGTCTGTTTTCTCCCACTGTTTGATTCTTAGCTAGATGGGAGGATGGTTGAAGATCCTGGACAATGGTCTGAGGGTCTGGTGCACTTAGCGTTCTGATTGTAATTTCAAAGTCTCCTCCTCTTCCTGCCTGCAGACCTTACTTTGCTGGGTGCTAACCTCAAGGTTCCTGTCATGGGGATCTCTGGGCCAGAAAGCATTTTGGATGACCAGAGATCCCTGGTCCTGTTCTCTCATTTCAACAGCATCAAGGCCATGTGTTGTTTCTTTGAACTTTTCAGATGGAAAGAATCACCTGAGGCATTTGTTAAAATGCTAATTCCCCAGCGTCTTCTCTGGAGAGTCCATTTCAGTAAGCTTGGGGTGGTGTCCAGAAGTCTGGACTTTTTGACCAGTGCCAAATTCTTATGGTAAGCTAAGTTTGGGATATACCTCATTAAGCTGACTAACCTGCTTCCTTTGATCTCATCCTAGATCAGTGTGCGTGTGACCACCATGGATGCAGAGCTGGAGTTTGCCATCCAGCCCAACACCACCGGGAAGCAGCTATTTGACCAGGTAAGGCGGAGACTCCTTAGCCTCCTCTCCTTCAATGGTTGGTTGTTTTGGTTTTCTCTTCTAGGTGGTGAAAACTATTGGCTTGAGGGAAGTTTGGTTCTTTGGTCTGCAGTACCAGGACACTAAAGGTTTCTCCACCTGGCTGAAACTCAATAAGAAGGTAACTGCTTATTCCTCTGTTGGATTTAGAATTTTTGAGAGTCCATAACCCTTACTCTTCCCAGGTGACTGCCCAGGATGTGCGGAAGGAAAGCCCCCTGCTCTTTAAGTTCCGTGCCAAGTTCTACCCTGAGGATGTGTCCGAGGAATTGATTCAGGACATCACTCAGCGCCTGTTCTTTCTGCAAGTGAAAGAGGGCATTCTCAATGATGATATTTACTGCCCGCCTGAGACCGCTGTGCTGCTGGCCTCGTATGCTGTCCAGTCTAAGTATGGCGACTTCAATAAGGAAGTGCATAAGTCTGGCTACCTGGCCGGAGACAAGTTGCTCCCGCAGAGGTGAGGTGGTTCCCTGCCCTCCTTTGCCTTGGTTTAAACTACTCATCACCCATTGTCTTTCCAGAGTCCTGGAACAGCACAAACTCAACAAGGACCAGTGGGAGGAGCGGATCCAGGTGTGGCATGAGGAACACCGTGGCATGCTCAGGTAAGCTTGCCCAAGCAGTGGTGGGCCCCACTCACTTTGTGACCCCCAACTCTGTGTCATTTAGGGAGGATGCTGTCCTGGAATATCTGAAGATTGCTCAAGATCTGGAGATGTATGGTGTGAACTACTTCAGCATCAAGAACAAGAAAGGCTCAGAGCTGTGGCTGGGGGTGGATGCCCTGGGTCTCAACATCTATGAGCAGAATGACAGGTATATCTCAGATCTCTTTTAGTTTATTTAGGTGTCCTGATGTTATTGGTTTCTATTTCTACAGACTAACTCCCAAGATAGGCTTCCCCTGGAGTGAAATCAGGAACATCTCTTTCAATGATAAGAAATTTGTCATCAAGCCCATTGACAAAAAAGCCCCGGTGAGTGATTCCTCCCTCTGACCAAGACAGGTCAAATTCTTTCTGATTGCTGATTTCCCACCAGGACTTCGTCTTCTATGCTCCCCGGCTGCGGATTAACAAGCGGATCTTGGCCTTGTGCATGGGGAACCATGAACTATACATGCGCCGTCGCAAGCCTGATACCATTGAGGTGCAGCAGATGAAGGCACAGGCCCGGGAGGAGAAGCACCAGAAGCAGATGGAGCGGTAGGTGCTGCACACTGATGTGGGGGGCCAGGTCCTGTTCTATCCATTTTATCTCCTTCCCTAGTGCTATGCTGGAAAATGAGAAGAAGAAGCGTGAAATGGCAGAGAAGGAGAAAGAGAAGATTGAACGGGAGAAGGAGGAGCTGATGGAGAGGCTGAAGCAGATCGAGGAACAGACTAAGAAGGCTCAGCAAGGTGAGGCTTGGAGTCACCTTGGAGATTGGATTTTCACTGCCTTCTCCCCTCCTTTTCTGCTCAGAACTGGAAGAACAGACCCGTAGGGCTCTGGAACTTGAGCAGGAACGGAAGCGTGCCCAGAGCGAGGCTGAAAAGCTGGCCAAGGAGCGTCAAGAAGCTGAAGAGGCCAAGGAGGCCTTGCTGCAGGCCTCCCGGGACCAGAAAAAGACTCAGGAACAGCTGGTAAAGCTGTAGGGTGGGCTGGGATTATGGGACCAGCTCTCACAGGCTTCCAATTTATCCGTAGGCCTTGGAAATGGCAGAGCTGACAGCTCGAATCTCCCAGCTGGAGATGGCCCGACAGAAGAAGGAGAGTGAGGCTGTGGAGTGGCAGCAGAAGGTAAGACACAGGGCCTAAAGCAAAGCATTGAAGACAGTCTTTCTCTCCTTCTGTCACTGGACAGGCCCAGATGGTACAGGAAGACTTGGAGAAGACCCGTGCTGAGCTGAAGACTGCCATGAGTACACCTCATGTGGCAGAGCCTGCTGAGAATGAGCAGGATGAGCAGGATGAGAATGGGGCAGAGGCTAGTGCTGACCTACGGGCTGATGCTATGGCCAAGGACCGCAGTGAGGAGGAACGTACCACTGAGGCAGAGAAGAATGAGCGTGTGCAGAAGCACCTGAAGGTATACAAGTAGGGCCAAGGGGCAAGGAAACTATTGACCTCTGTGTTCCCATACATCCTCACAGGCCCTCACTTCGGAGCTGGCCAATGCCAGAGATGAGTCCAAGAAGACTGCCAATGACATGATCCATGCTGAGAACATGCGACTGGGCCGAGACAAATACAAGACCCTGCGCCAGATCCGGCAGGGCAACACCAAGCAGCGCATTGACGAATTTGAGTCTATGTAATGGGCACCCAGCCTCTAGGGACCCCTCCTCCCTTTTTCCTTGTCCCCACACTCCTACACCTAACTCACCTAACTCATACTGTGCTGGAGCCACTAACTAGAGCAGCCCTGGAGTCATGCCAAGCATTTAATGTAGCCATGGGACCAAACCTAGCCCCTTAGCCCCCACCCACTTCCCTGGGCAAATGAATGGCTCACTATGGTGCCAATGGAACCTCCTTTCTCTTCTCTGTTCCATTGAATCTGTATGGCTAGAATATCCTACTTCTCCAGCCTAGAGGTACTTTCCACTTGATTTTGCAAATGCCCTTACACTTACTGTTGTCCTATGGGAGTCAAGTGTGGAGTAGGTTGGAAGCTAGCTCCCCTCCTCTCCCCTACCACTGTCTTCTTCAGGGTCCTGAGATTTACACGGTTGGAGTGTTATGCGGTCTAGGGAATGAGACAGGACCTAGGATATCTTCTCCAGGATGTCAACTGACCTAAAATTTGCCCTCCCATCCCGTTTAGAGTTATTTAGGCTTTGTAACGATTGGGGGATAAAAAGATGTTCAGTCATTTTTGTTTCTACCTCCCAGATCGGATCTGTTGCAAACTCAGCCTCAATAAGCCTTGTCGTTGACTTTAGGGACTCAATTTCTCCCCAGGGTGGATGGGGGAAATGGTGCCTTCAAGACCTTCACCAAACATACTAGAAGGGCATTGGCCATTCTATTGTGGCAAGGCTGAGTAGAAGATCCTACCCCAATTCCTTGTAGGAGTATAGGCCGGTCTAAAGTGAGCTCTATGGGCAGATCTACCCCTTACTTATTATTCCAGATCTGCAGTCACTTCGTGGGATCTGCCCCTCCCTGCTTCAATACCCAAATCCTCTCCAGCTATAACAGTAGGGATGAGTACCCAAAAGCTCAGCCAGCCCCATCAGGACTCTTGTGAAAAGAGAGGATATGTTCACACCTAGCGTCAGTATTTTCCCTGCTAGGGGTTTTAGGTCTCTTCCCCTCTCAGAGCTACTTGGGCCATAGCTCCTGCTCCACAGCCATCCCAGCCTTGGCATCTAGAGCTTGATGCCAGTAGGCTCAACTAGGGAGTGAGTGCAAAAAGCTGAGTATGGTGAGAGAAGCCTGTGCCCTGATCCAAGTTTACTCAACCCTCTCAGGTGACCAAAATCCCCTTCTCATCACTCCCCTCCAAAGAGGTGACTGGGCCCTGCCTCTGTTTGACAAACCTCTAACCCAGGTCTTGACACCAGCTGTTCTGTCCCTTGGAGCTGTAAACCAGAGAGCTGCTGGGGATTCTGGCCTAGTCCCTTCCACACCCCCACCCCTTGCTCTCAACCCAGGAGCATCCACCTCCTTCTCTGTCTCATGTGTGCTCTTCTTCTTTCTACAGTATTATGTACTCTACTGATATCTAAATATTGATTTCTGCCTTCCTTGCTAATGCACCATTAGAAGATATTAGTCTTGGGGCAGGATGATTTTGGCCTCATTACTTTACCACCCCCACACCTGGAAAGCATATACTATATTACAAAATGACATTTTGCCAAAATTATTAATATAAGAAGCTTTCAGTATTAGTGATGTCATCTGTCACTATAGGTCATACAATCCATTCTTAAAGTACTTGTTATTTGTTTTTATTATTACTGTTTGTCTTCTCCCCAGGGTTCAGTCCTCAAGGGGCCATCCTGTCCCACCATGCAGTGCCCCTAGCTTAGAGCCTCCCTCAATTCCCCCTGGCCACCACCCCCCACTCTGTGCCTGACCTTGAGGAGTCTTGTGTGCATTGCTGTGAATTAGCTCACTTGGTGATATGTCCTATATTGGCTAAATTGAAACCTGGAATTGTGGGGCAATCTATTAATAGCTGCCTTAAAGTCAGTAACTTACCCTTAGGGAGGCTGGGGGAAAAGGTTAGATTTTGTATTCAGGGGTTTTTTGTGTACTTTTTGGGTTTTTTAAAAATTGTTTTTGGAGGGGTTTATGCTCAATCCATGTTCTATTTCAGTGCCAATAAAATTTAGGAAGACTTCACAGTGACTCAATCGTTCTTTGTGGTATGAGTG